AAAAAGCAAAGGCTTTGTGTTGTAGCAACAACGCAAGACATGGAGGGAAGCTCCACTCAAGACTTCCCTGCCTGCTCCTTCCCCAAAGCCACTCCAGAATACCAGGGAGGGTTGAGAGGTAAGGCATGAAGGGCGCAATATCCAATATGAGCAACGCGTGTGATGCATCTGGTCAAAATGCATACAGAGGACTTGTCTCTGTCCCTAGATAGAAGTCCTCCGTCCTGCAGTCATGAGGGTCAATTGCTGAGGCTTCACAGTTCCCTTCTCTCTTACACTCGGACCGTCACGCTCCTCACCTACTACCCCGATGCAGAGGTAGACTCAGGATCCCTGCACTTGTCAAGGATTCCTCGGCAAGCTCACGGGGCGGGAGTGGCCACAAGACGGAGCTCGCCTGGTCCTGGCCTTCCCGGCCTATACAAGCCTGCCCCCTTCCCAATTCCCAATCTCCACAGCCTTCCATCCTCCCACTTTCGATTCACCTTGCGCCACCGACGCCCCTGGCCTTCGTTTGCAGCAAGTTTACCCCCACCATTACCTCTCGCATAAAAGCCTGCATTTACCAGGTCAAAGAGGGGAACCAACGCCTGCAGGAATCGCTTCACCGAATCGCCTGGCCGCGTCCTCTGCTAGACTTCACCTGCCGCTGCGGACCGTACACAACCACTCCCGGCATGCCCCGCGCACGCACTACCTCTCCCACCCCGCCCCTCTCCCGCCCAAACACGTGACCTCCTTTCGTCTCCGTCCACGCCCACTTCCGTTCCTCCACTTTCCCTTAGGAAGGAGGAGGGAGCTGGGGGTGTTAAAAGCGTAGCGACTTCCTCCTCCTCCCCGCCCCCGCTCCTGTACCTCCCGCTACAATGTCTTCCGGGTCGCTAGCGCCTCGACGCCTTCTGGGAAAATAGCTCATTTCCTCCCCTCCCCCTCCTCCTGCCTTCAACCAACCAGCCACCCGTCAGAGAGGGACATGCGCAGTGAGTGCCTCCCGTCTCTTCTACCCGAACCCCCCCTCCCCCCCAAGCAGAGAGACCCCAGCAGCAGCAGCAGCTGATGATGAAGAGAGAGGCAGTGGCAGAGGGGGGGCACCTTTTATTTCTATTTTTAAAGGGACAGGACACTAATTCTACCCCACTTCAACCTTGAATTCAGGGGGGTGGGGGGAAGGCGGCTGAGTTCCTTCCCCCACCCTCCAGCCCTGAGCCCTGAGAGGGGGATTGAGCCTGAGAGAGGAGAAGGAGTTTCTTCTTCTTCGAAAACCCCCATCCACGACTCCTACCCCCTCACCCCTCCAACTCGCCTCCCTCCCTCCACCCTCCTCCTCTTTGGCCGTGAGAGGAGGAGAGAAAGAAACCAAAAGCCTCTTAGCAACACAGACCCTTTGCTGCTGCTGTTGCTGCTGCTGCTGCTGTTGCTGCTGCTGCTGCTACTGCTGCTGCTGCTACTGCTGCTGCTTGGCCCTGGCTGGAGACATCTCACTACACCCAGGAGCAGCCACTTCCCCAGCTCTCCTCCTCCTCCTTCGCCTCCTCCTCCTCCACTCCCCCCCTTTATTACCCTTTGTGTCATCCTCCACAGCTCCAGGGAAGGCACTCAAAAGTGGGGGGCAGGAAAGGTAAGTGTGTCTGTGGGGGCTTCATTGCCTTCTCCCTGACTTTGTTTTTTTGGTCCTTACCCAGACAATTATCAACTTTCCAGTTTTCTATGGATATGAAGATTTACTCCTAGTCATCAGTGGGACCCCCATGAAGTCAGCCAGAAAGCCTATATCCAACTTATGTACCTTTGCAAACTTGTCTGGATTTTGACTGTATGTGCAAAACAGATTGTACTTAGCGATTCATTAAACATCTTTTGATCATCTGCTGTCTGCCAGGCACTGTGCTAGGCATCTGAAAAACAAAGATGGTCCCTGCAGTTTAATGTGAAGAGCTATCTTAATTGTATTCCACAAGTGTATTGGTCGTATCTTTGTTTTGGTGTTTCTACCTAAATAAATTTTATATTAACTAAATGGATACTGTTAGGTGGAAAAATGCATGTTTAAGAAAGATATTGCTGTTATTTTATTAAAATACAAATATATAAAGAAAAATTTTCCACTTAATACTGTATTCTAGGGATTTATATTCTGTATATAGTTAACACATTTTAGACAATGAAAATAGCCTATGTGGTTGCCTTTGCTGGATTTTTATTGCTAACCGTAATTCTTTTAAGATGACCAACAATGTTCATTAAGTTATCTCATTAAATTTTTCCAAAAAAAAAAAAACACCCCAAACCCTCTAAACTTAAATCTTTTTCTCAAAAGTAACTTTTTTCTTTTTTATCTCATATAACAGATTATCATTCATGATTCATTGGAAGACATTGTACATTTTCATTTTGAGTTTTCAGATATTTTCTACCAAATTTTAGCAAATCTAACAGCATGATTTAATTATTCTGCAGTAATTAGTGTGCACTATTTAGGAGTTTTGGAATTTTTAGTATGTAGTAGAAATATCATTGCAAAATCCTCATAAGAAACTTCCCAATTCTAGTTCTAAGTCAGTTGTAATTTTTAATCTTTATTAAGTGGTATAATCTCTATAGCTTTAGTAAAATGATTTGGAATTTTCTTAGTAGATAGATGTTTCAAAAACAAAGAATCTTATCTCAGTTCCTGTCATGGCTTTCATGTGTAATCGAAAAGTATATTAGAAAAAGTACTGGATTAAATTTGCCTTTCTTAAAGTATACCTTTTACAAAAGTATTGATTTGCAGTTAAAAAGAAGGTGGGGATGCCTCTGCTGGTGCAGTATCTTGTGAAGATAAATAGACTCCTGAGTGGTGAATTCTGATCTCTTTCACGTTCATTCTTAACTTTCTATTTTAGTAATAATCATAGTTACCATTGATTATAAGTACCCAGCACTGTGATAAATTGAATTCACATTACATTTATGACACTTTCTAATTCAAAACACAGTCACAGTAGAGTTTTTATCAATCTGTACACTGGTAAGCGATGGTAAAATTATGGCCCTGATAGCTTCACAGACTAATGGAAAATTTCTGAAAGTTTACAAGTACAGAAAAACAAAGAAAAAAAACCCAGTCTTTTATAAGGAATGTAGATACAGACCATTGTACAATTTAAAATATACATAATGTCAGTCTTTTCTTTGTATGGCAAAAATGACATTTGGGAACTGCTCATGGTGACTCAACGCTTGTAATGTAATCCCAGCTACTCGGAGGCTGAGGCGGGAGAATTATTTGAGCCCCAGATTTTGAGGCTGCAGCGAACTATGCAATCCAGCCTAGGCCACAGAGCGGGACCTTGTCTCTAAAAATAAAAAATAAGGTCAGGTGGAATAGCTCAAGCCTGTAATTCCAACAACTGGGAGGTGAGGTAGGAGGATTTATCACTTGAGGCTAGTAGTTCAGGGTCAGCCTGTGCAATGTAGTGAGATCTGATCCCTACAAAATCAAAATAGTAGCTGAGCTTGGTGTGGTGCACACTGTAGTCCCAGCTACTCAGGAGGCTGGAGAGGATCTCTTGAACTCAGGTTGAGGCTGCAGTGAGCCATGATCATGCCACTGGACTCTGTGCTGAGCAACAGAGTGAGACCCTGTCTCTAAATAAATAAATAAACAAATAAAAAAACAGTAAAAAAAAGTTCAGTTCAATCCTTATCTGTATTAAACTTCCTTTAACTTGTGTGGAGTTACATTTAATATTTTCTTATATGAAGTTCAAAGGTTATAACAATTTCTGATCCAATGAATATTTACTATAAAATTTTTAATATAAATGTGTTGATGGTGTAAAAGCCCATAAAAAATGGGAAGTTTATATTGTCTTGTGCTTTGGTGTATGTATACACATTACCTTCTGGACTCTATCATACATTTTCATAATTACTACATTACATATATAGGATTAAGTTTAATGTACTCTTTTTAGTACTAAAGTCAGAAATATTTTGGTATAAGAATGATCAACTTGTTGGGTTCTCTAGGTGCCTAAATTATTTCATATTTATACTTAAAAGCTACTGAATTAAAATACTTTTTAATACAGTTCTCTTTGGGTAGTTGAGTTTTACATCCTTTACTTTTAAGAGAAAAAAAATTAAAAACTTTTTTTCCTGTTTTTATTACTTAAGTAACTTTTGTGTCTCTTCTAAGTAAATACATGTTCATATTATAAATTTATACAGGTTGAGTATTCCTAATCCAGAATTCCAAAATCCGAAATGCTTAAAAATCTGAAACTTTTTGAGCACTGACATGATGCTCAAAGAAAATGCTCACTGAAGCATTTTGGATTTTGGATTTTGAGGTTAGGGATGTTCAATAGATATATAAGGCAAATATTCCCAAATCTGTAAAAATCCAAAATTCTAAATACTTCTGGTCCACAAAACCTTTTGAATAAGGGATATCAACTTTTATTGACTCTATCGTCCTGCAAATATTATGCCAGTACATAATGACCTGCAGAGTTTGGAAACATTTTTAAATGCTAAAGAAATATTCTTTATCATCTGTTATATATTAGAAAAGTTTATTGCAAATGTTTTGTTGCTTATAAGAATAATCCGAATAATCAGTAGTGTGATCTTAAATAATTTCTTTAAACAACCCAAAGATAATTCAGTTAAAAGTAAATATTCTAACTCTAACACTTAGAGTATTTCTGTTTGAGGTATTTCTATGTCATGTAAGATGTCAGAAGCTGGAATGACTCACTGTAACTCACTATAACTCTTCAAAGAGACAGTGAGATCCAGGCTTAACTTATATTATGGTATAATTTATTCAAAGTTGGATATCACAAATTTTGATTTGTATCCTTATTTCAGTTGACCTATATAACCTTTTATTAGAGAACCTGTAATTAAGTTCAGTGTCATTGAGTAGATTATTAGAATACATTGTTTTAAAGGACTAATATGAGTTATGTAAATCAGTCACCAACCTTGAAATGGTGAAAAGTTTTTGTACACATATGCTTCACTGAATTCTTCTGCTAACCAATCAAGATTCTAGCAATGGGAGGAAAATTTTCTGTGTGGTGCTAATGTTAAAACTTAAGTTCATGTGTAGCTTTTAAAAAAAAAATTTAATATCTGTATCTCAGAAGTTAGAAGTAATCCCAAAGTGTTTTTTAAGATTGACTGTGTGCTAAATTATACTTAGGGTTATCCTTGTATTCACAATTACTGTTTTTTATACACCATGAGTCCAGAAGTATCTACTAATCTGTTGGCCATCAACTAACTTAATCCATACATTCTTAATATTATTAGGATCTAAAAATAATAATTTAGACTGTATAAGTACATTTACTGATGTTGGGGGAGGGAAATATTCCACATTCAATAAAAGCAAATATTGATTTTTAAATAGCTTTGTTACTTGGGATATACTGACCTAAAAAGAGTTCACTGTGTAAGATATAAAATATTCTTATTTGAAAAGTTATAAAGTATCATTAATGAGTATTAAATAACATAAAAATATTTAGGAAATCAAATACGTGCTCCTGTAATATTCAGAGGCTATTTTTTTAGTGTTATTCCAAAATCATTTTCCTTCTATATTTGTCACACTGGAGTTTCTGCTGAAGGATTTCTTGGCCATTTTAGACAATGTAATCTAGTTAAAAGGTTTGTTTATGCTTCCCATCTCTGTTCTGCTGATGGTATTAGAATGCAGGCCAGAGCCAGACATCTAACTGTTTATAACATTCAAACTTCAATTAAAGCTACAGTGTTCAGTTTACTATGTATCAGAAAGCTCTTACTAGCTACAAATATCACTAATAGTGATGAGAGTGATGTTGACTAGCTATAAGCTTTCCTAAATCATACCACTCATTAAGAATACTTTTTTTAAAATTTAGGTGTTAACCTTTAATTCTTTCATAGAAGTATAAAATTAAGCTTTTTTTTTTTACTAGAAGTAATATAGTCTTTTCCTTTAACACTTTTTATAATAAAACCTAACAGCATATATTATTGCATGTATTATTTAAATGGTCCACCTTAGTTGTTTTGAAATTAATGAATTCTGTAGAAGGTGTTACTTTGCTATTCAATTTATTCGAATTTTCTTCCTAGCTTGAAAAATATAGCAATATGTTGCCCACTAGAAAATAAACCTAACAGTCACATTAGTCAGGTGTTCTTACATGTATGAAAGGAGTCTAGTCCCACATAACACAGATTCTAATTTAACATATCGCTTTTCTAGGCTGCTGTTCTTATTGTTTTAAGTATTTTGGTAAATTGTTTTAGAAGGGTTTTTTGTTTTTAAAAATTATTTAGAATTCTTTGAAACCATTTCTTCAACAGCTTCTGTTTTTGTACAGTTTACCTGGGCCAGTCAGAAAAGGATTTGAATTTTATGTGTGTTTAATTTTTCTAATTAGTAGGCAAATTTGCTATGTTACATTGGTTTCTTTTTTTACGAAACCAAATTTTAGTTTTTATTAATTTTAGACCTTGAATGACTAAATCTACACATTCTTTATGTATGTACATGTAATTTTTATTGACATCCAAGTTTATAAGAGGTATAAGTAACAGATCATTTAGGAAAGATGGAAAATCATATTAAATCTAATGCATTGCTGGTAAAATGCTTTTAATTAAAAAATACTACGATGGAAATATTAAAAGAAGCTAAGTAATATAAAAAGTTAGGGGCCAGGTGCGGTGGCTCATGCCTTAACCCCAGCACTTTGGGAGGCCAAGGTGGGTGGATTGCTTGAGGTCAGGAGTTCATGACCAGCCTGACCAGCATGGTAAAACCCCATCTCTATTAAAAATACAAAAATTAGCCAGGCTTGGTGGCACATACCTCTAATCCCAGCTGCTTGGGAGGCTGAGGCAAGAGAATCGCTTCAACTCAGGAGGCAGAGGTTGCCTCCTGAGTGCAGAGATCATGCCACTGCACTTCAGCCTGGGTAACAGAGCAAGACTCTGTCTCATAAGAAAAAAAAAAGTTGGGAAATACTCTCAAGTGTATCTGAAGATAAGAATGAAAAACAACCATGCAAAACTTAGATTTATAGTTTAAATCCATGGAAAGATCTCTAAGATAAGCTAGGTTGAAAAGCACATCACAAAATAATATGCACACTATGATTTCATTTATGTAAAAAATGGACAGAATAATAAGTATGCAATGTTTATGAATGTATATGTTTACATCCATACAATACATTTTTATACTATTTATACCATAAAGACATAAAGTATATGCCATATATATTAGAACCTCAGTACATTAAGAAAAAATCTGGAAGATAGGTATCAAATTCCATGCTTTGTATACGGAAAGTATATATGTGGGATGTGGGAAGGTTGACGAATTCTTTTTATTTAATCTTTAGCATTACTTGGATTTATTTGTAGCAATAAGCTTATATTCATGTAATGATTTTTGATGAGAAAATATACTTACGTATTGAAGTAAAAAATGACCCAGGAAAATTGCAGTTCTAGTCTAAATAGTCACATGAATATATCCCTAGAATATCTTGAAGAGAATATAGTATTGGCTAACAGTCATCATAGCTTGATAGAGAATAAAGTCTGTCAGACTTATCTAACAGGGTGAAAAGCCTAGTCAATTGAGGAAGGAACAATGGATATAATGTAGTTTTTAAATATTTTGCTTCTTACTGAAAAATGCACTTCTCACTGTCCTGGAAAAATATAGACTGGGCTGCTGGTGATAAAGGATGGCAGTTATAAAGTGGTAGACAATTTCAATCTGAGATAAGATATAATATATGGGAATAAGATGAACTTTATTATTTTAATCAGTGATCCAAATTATTATATGTTCACTCAAAATACAGATAGTATAATCATGTAATATTTTTGTAATGTTTTCTATAATCAGGTACTGGTTTGAATAGAGGACAAAAATAAAACAGAAGGTTTGAAGACTAAGTACTTCTTTTTAAGTGACTGAAACATGTACTTGAAAAACACTTTAAGAACCTTTGTAAAATAACATTAAACTGAGTGTGTAAATATGCCTTGTAAAAAAAAAAGCAATTAGAATTCTGTAGAGTTAATCACAGTGTGCTTTTGGGGAGGACCTGAGTTAATCAGGGTTTAGGTGGAGTTTAGATACTAGTTTGTCACAGAAGAGGGTAATTCAGGTAAAGACAAAGCTTCCAATGGGTGAGAGGATTGGGAAGCTTATTTTTACTAGTTTGAAAGCTGGGATTAAAATTCAGAGTAGCCTGGTAAATTAGGGAAATGATTTGAAATAATATACCGTACCTTTACTTTTATGGTTCTAAAATTTTATTTCCCTGAATGTAGTTTCGAAAAGAAAGAAGTAGAGAAAGGGGGAAAAATTATTTGCACAAAAAATAAGGAAATGAATAGGTCCTTGCAATTATGACTAGAGAGTCCATTGGAGTCTGAAGTGTTTTCTGAATATGAGTTGGAAATGAAAACACTAGTTAAGGCAGCAAACATGCAAGAATACTAGCTAAGGTTCTTTTTTCTTTCACAAATAAATTTTTTACCCAGGTTGATCCCTAGGATCAATAGTAAATAGTACACAATTAAAACTATAAATCATCTATAAATGCTGAAAGTAACAAAGGATGCAGCTTATGTTTTCTCCATTTTCTTTATAAGTTTTGTTTGCATCTAATTTATTTCCAGGTACCCCTATGATGTAAATTACCATCCAGTCTTCACCTACTACCAGAAATTGAACTTTTTTATTTCTTCTGAAAGTTTAAAGAGTTCTAATATGGCTCTGTATTTTTTTTAGCTAAAATGTCATAGTGAATTTCTTTAAACGGTGGTTATTGTTGACTCAGTGTTTATCTCTTTTTCACAAAGGGTTTGCCAGTGTCTTTCTTTGACAAACATGTGTTGTTACTATTATGTGCTCACTGGGATAGTGAGCAAAAATAGACATAGGTCTTGATCTCCCGGAACTTATATCTAAAGATAGAAAAGGATATTAATGAAATAATCATACAAATAAATGCAAAGTTGGAACTGTTTCAGTTGCTGTAGAGAGGTACGTAATATGAGGGCTTTTAGAAGGAGAATTTACTCAGTGCGATCAAGAGGAATTTTTTTTTGGAGGAAGTGTTTATTTAGCTGAGATCTCAAGTAAGTTAATTTGATCAAGATGAAGAAAAGAGTTTTCTGGGAAGAAGGAATAGCATATACAGAGGTTCTGAGGTGGGAGGAAGCATAGTACCGAATATTAAACAAAGGTCAATGTGGCAGAAGTTTAGAGCAAGAGTTTGCATGGTAAGTGATGATGCTAGGGAGTTATGTAGGAGCCAAACTGCAGAACTTTGTGTAGGCCAAGCTTTCCTTTATCCTTAGGTTTAATATTTAAACTTAGACTAATGTTCCTTAGGTTTAACAAGAAAAACCTACTATTAATTATAAAAGATTTGTGTTATAGAAGTTCATTTTTATTTCAGTTTAAAACCAATAATGCTTTTTCCCATAGAATCATGGTTACAGTGACAGGTCTCATAAGAAACCCTTTTAACAGAAATAACATTGGAAACCAGTCAACGTAGTGTCATAAATATAACCAGGTAGAAGTTAGAAAAGAAAAGGAAGGAGATTAAAAGTTATGTCTATATGTATTCAAAAGAGAATGTCCTGGGTATGATTGACTAAGCTGTGAATAATGAAGAAAAAAGCCTTACTTCAAGTGCATTAGGCTGGTGCAAGAGATTCTAACAAATGATGGTGAGGGACACATTCAGCTGGACAGCTTAGAAGATCCTTAGCTGGCACCTAGATATAGAACAGAGTGATAATGTCGAGCAAACCAAGGTAGAAGGAGAGTAGAAGTATCACATTCATAATTTGTTCTGAATTTAGCACATATTCGTGTCAGTTGTTAGAATATAAACATTTAAAAAATTATATACTGGTAAGAAATGCAGAGCTACCAAATGTCAGCAATACAGATGCCAACTTTATTTTGATTATATTGAGAGTGATTTCATACAGTTAGAAGTGATTATAAATTGCTCAGTTGTACTATTTTAGGCCATAATGTTAGCTTTGAATATCTTAGTGTGCATCACTTGGAGTGATACTTTAAAGAGGAAGTTGAAGAAATTTAATTTTTTAATTCTTATTTTTCTTTTAACTTATTGTCAATAAATTATCTTCATTTCAGGTTGATCTTAAGTTTTAAGCCTCTTTGGACACTAGTTTCTGTCTGTATTAAGTAATTAACAATCTAATAACTGAAAATTCAAGGAATGCCCAAAATATTAAGAGCATTATAAAAAATAATTGATTAAGCAACTTTTATTAAGAAGAAAATATCACAAAGATGTAATAAATTGTAAGAGACAAGGAAGATATGTACAAGTCTTCATTAAATAAACAGCGTACCACATAACAGTTGATGAATTCTGCCAATGCTTGAAGTTGAAAATTGATGAAGGTACTTCATCAGGTGATCTTGAACTTAATTTTCTCGCATTCTCAGGTACAGCAGACCATGCTTTTACAGCAGATTGGCATCTAAAAATAAGAACTATAGAATTTAGAGCTTATTTATTTGTTTACTTATTTTTAAAACATTCCAATTGAGAAAATACCAGCATTGATTCATTTTCCATGCAATATCTAGCAGGCTACTTTTAATTAATAGACCAACAGTGTTCGGAAAGCTTATTAGAATGTTTGACAGCCTGGGCACCATGGTGAAACCTCATTTCTGCAAAAAATGCAAAAATTAGCCAGGCATGGGGGCAAGTGCCTGTAGTCCCAGGTCCTTTGGAGGCTGAGGTAGGAGGATCACTTAAGCCTGCGAGGTCAAGGCTGCAGGGAGCCGTGATGATGCCACTGTACTCCAGCCTGGGTGACACAGTAAGACCCTGTCTCAAAACAAAAGAATGTTTGAAAAGACAGTTTACTAAATTTATCTAATAATTCTAAGAGGTCAGTGTACCTCTTAAATAGAAATGAAGTTTCACTTGTGCATTTTTCAGGGATTGATACGTTTCTTCTATTTTACAGCTTTCTACTGTTGTTTAGCGAAGCGTATTCCAAGGTCCTCTAGTTCTGTGATAACTTAATAGGTATGATTATCCTCGCACCTGAAAAAACCCAAAAGGCTGCTTCATCAAATAAGGTTTAAAAACCATGATTATGATTAACGAATGCTGGATAAACATTTTTACTGCAATATTTTTTCAAGGGGTCTTAATATGTAATTCTTCTGAACTTCTAATAATGGTCACTAACATTTATTGAGTACTTTGCGCCACTCATTGTGCTAAAAGTCTTGTAGACATTATCTTATTTTATCATTATAACAAACAAACATTCTGAGGAACATACTTAATGAAGTGTTTCTTCATATTTCACTGCTTATAAACACCTACCCAAAAATTTAACGTGAAGAATACAAAAGTGAGACAAACATCATTTTCTTTTGTTGCATCCTTAGCGGCTTTGAGAAAGAAAGGTCATGAAAATTATTTTTAAAGTTAAGTGCTGAGCTTATCAATATGTTTTTACACTCTTCTAATTACTATTACTCACAGATGACCAATGATAAACATTATACCCTTTTTATTAATAGGCGACAACCTGTAGAGCTTTCAGAGACATTCCTGGGTTTGAGCATTGGCTCCATAGACTGAATACTACAATATAGAACCTTTAACGAGCTGTTAAAGTTCTGAACTTTAGTTTATCAGTAAAATTAGTATGGTAATGCATATCTCAGAGTTGTCATGACTATGAATGATAGAGTATGAAGTCCTAGAATGTTGTGGACATTCACTAAATTTTTTCATTTTCCTTCTCTCCTATTACTAATAGCATCTACTACCATAGTAGATGAAAAAAAATGAAAAAAATGGATTGTTACCTTTATTAATAACAAAATATCACAAAGATGAATTAATTCTAAGAGAGGGAAGATATGTGCAAGTCTTCGTTGAATAAGCAGGGTGCACTATTAGTAATAGTAGAAGGCGAGAAGGAAAATGAAATTATATTACTATTAATAACTGTTCTATAATCTGTATGTTATGCGTTAAAAATTTTTTCTTTTTTTAGAAATAAAATTATCTGTTAATCTTAAAGCTATTTTAAAGCTTTCTTGAACTCCTACATTTTTCTGAGGACTGATATACTTCATTTTTGTGCTGTTCTGCACTTTGCCAACACAGTAAGACCCACAAAGTGGACATCTGTAAACATGAAACTCAGATGGTGGAGAAATTTGAATAAATGCTCCCCAACTTGGTTAATGTAAATATTCTCATAACTTACAGCATTGGTTTTGGTGATTGTTATTAAGTGAACAAATATGTAAATATATTTTCTTTCCTTGTCTTTGTTTCCTCACATTAGGTAGGCAATATTGCAAAAACGTTAAGAGCACGGACCCTAGAGCCAGACTGTCTGGATTCAAATCCCTGCTCCACCACTTAACTAGCTATGGGATATTCTGTGCCTCAGTCTCTTCATTAGTAAAATGGGCCTAGTCAGTTGTGTCCACCTCAGGGTTATTTAGTGAGTTTAGATATAATCAATGCTTTAGATATATACAATGCTTTAAAAATGCCTGGTTCATGCTAAGTGACACAAAAGTATTAACTGTTATAGTGATTATATGTGTTGTCTTTATATTAGTTGTACTATAGAAAATAGTGACTAGTATATTATGGTAAATCTTTAACTTGGTAATATTTCATTTGGTACAATAAAACAAATTCTATTTATAGTTCTTTGAAATGTATACCAGACTTTTCAAATGACACTTTTATGTGTCTTTTTACATTTGCCAGATTCTTTACATTATTGTTTTACTTCTTGTTGAGGGAGATAGTGGGAAAAATATCTTTGTTGTTTCTCATAAAGAAACAGACATACAGAGTGTTTAGGACCTTTTAAAGTATAGCAATAAGAAAGTCAGTGGAAAGACTAAAATTAGAACCCAACATATTCCATGTGCCAATGTGTTGAGCCAAGCTATCTGTTCTCCTTATTGAGAATTCAAACAACAAAACTATTAGTTGACATTCTCCTCATTGAGAATTCAAACAACAAAACCATTAGTTGGCAAAGTAAATGTAAAGATATGTTCTTCTGTTGTTTAAAATTGTATTAGCTTGTGTCTGCTTTGGATATATCCTCTTACTTAAGGTTGGTTCACTCAAAGATTACTTGAAAAGTTTGATTTAAATGGGTGTAGACAATTAAAGTTAAGTATTGGGCTAGCCATCCCTTAGGACATTTAAGGGCTGAATATCTTTTTTAGCCATCAACTGGCTTTTTCTCCATCTTTGATGAACTAGGTCAAAAACTCCTATTTCTCATAGTCAGTACTCTAGTACTATATATGGGCTCAGTGCTCCTGTGAGCCATCCTAGAAACTTAACTGTCATTCTTAGTATTTCATTTCTATTAAGTGATTCCAAGTTTCAGGGAATAAATTAGTGAGCAATGAGGTTTTGAACAGCACTAGATTTATAAGGTGAACAGTATCTATGTTTTAATTTTCATATTAAAGAACATTTTAAATAGGTTTTTATTTTTTCTTATTTAAACTATTACAGAGTGTGTAACTCATAAGTTTAAGAAACTGATGAACAGTTTGGTTGGGGGACCCAGAAAATAATAAATATTGGCAATCAAAACACTCAGAAGCATTTTTAAAGAGATAATTATAAATGGTTGCGTAGATAACAAAAGTAATTTCAAATTTATAATTTATGCTCATAATTGCTTAAGACGTAGGGTTTTTATGTAAAGGCAGAATGAATTTTCTCTTCCAAAATAACCAAACTTAACATTTAGTATACTACTCTAAAAATTGCAAACACTTAATGGAGATTTTTACATAAAGGCCACTTTTATTGTAGAAAACTAAACAAAGATAATTTGTTTGTTTCAAATAACCAAGTATTGACTGGATTCTGGTACACAACATCCCTGGTATTTTTCATATGAAATAATGCTTAAATGTTATAAACAAGTTCTACAAAATGTTCTAAAATCTTTTTTGGTATTTTCATATATTCATTCTGCATAGAATCAGGAAACCTAATCACCCAGTAACCCAGTTTGAAAACTCATATTATTTTGTAAATCCTGATGTAATTAAACCACTTTAAATGTCTGCTAAAAAATATCAAGTTATATTTACATATGCTTTTTTAAAGTTATGCCTTGTGAAAAATATTATTATCTTTAAATGAGACAGTTAGAGACATCTTAAACTATTAAGGTTAACATCAGCTGCTAAGAGACATCAAATCCTGATTCAAGAGAATAGTAATATTTTCATAAGCAGAAATTTTTCTCAAAGAGAAAAAACAGAATGTGCAGTGTATTCGCATTATAAATGCAGTTAGGAAAAATGCATTTACAGAAAGTCCCAGGACTTGAGAAGCAAGCTCAGGTTTTTCATAGTGATGTAGAGAAGCATAAATGTTCATTAATTCAGTTACTCATTCTAAAAATATTAAGTACTTACTGTATGCCAGTTATTCACCTATGAATAAGACAGGCAAGGACTATGGAGCTTATAGTCTTTCCACTGAAGACCAATACTAAGGAAATATTTATGAGTGATATACATTACAAAAGAACAAACAGTTCTTTTCAGCTATTTAGAGAATGCAGATACAAGTTGAGTTGTAAAGCAAACATTTCTAGGTGATAATAATAAAAGCATTAATTTTTCATTCTCTCAATGTTTTGGATCAGGAGAAAGAGACCCAGAAAAGGTCTCTTATCCAAGGTTATATAACAACTGGTATATCTGGTACCTCGGTCCCCTGCCTCCTAGTGTAATAATATCTGCCATAAGAAATAAAGCAGGAATGTGAAAGAGAAGAAAGTCAGGCAGGATGCCTAGAAAGTTCAACCAGACACTGGATTTCAGTGTAGTCTATATAACAGGAGGAATCACATTTTTAAAACTTCTTTTATGCTTGTTTTATACATTTCTTTTCAGTTTCTTTTAGCATTTACTAAATCTTTCAGGACTTTGCTAAGTTCCATACATCTACAAAATTTCTAAACAGGAGTCTTATGTCCCTGGAAGCAAACTATGTTGGTACTATGGTTCCTAAATCTCATCTCTACAAAAACTTTTCAGGGTTGTATCTTTTTTCTTTTTTCTCGGTAAAGAAGGTTGTTTTCTTTAATTACCTTGAATTTAATAAGTACAGTCTTATGATTGCTGACAAAAAAAAAAAAAAGGAAAAGAAAAAGAAAACTTGAGGATTGGGGAAATTAAGGACACATTTTTTTTTCCTGGGATGGTTTTGATGTAACACCAGTTTGTAATCTTCTTACTGTGAATTAATCTTCACTGTATCTGATAATAAAAGAGTTTATAATAAGTTAGAAAGCATATCCCATCAATCACATGTAAGGTTTTGACTAAACTAACGGATAAAGATTTGTAAGGAAGTTAGGTGATTTTATCTTACTGTCCATTGTATTTTTTTAATTTGGTTTTTGATGTTACTGTTTAAATTATACCAGGTTAACGAAGGGTTTGATTTTTGTTTCAAAAATATATATTAAATAGAAAAACTGAGTACACATCCTAATACTTACTTTGACTTGGGGACAGCAAAGCACAATTATAGGATCACACTTTGAGAAGTAAATAAACTGTTTGAAAATTGAGTCTGCAAAGCTAGACATAGTAACAACAGGAAACATCCCACCTACAATGCATATGGCAAAGGAGAAAGATAGTGCAGCAGACTACAGACAAAAATAATAGCTGAGAGCTGAAAACAAGTATTCTGCTTTACAACCTTAGATCTGTCATCTCAAAAATAGAGATAATCTTTCTTCAAAATATAATATGGTGATGTGAGCATATTTTAATTTATAAGAAAAATCTTTTTCTTTAGGTATCCCATATCATATTTTTGCATTCTTTATAGTGGAGGGTACAGTGTCTCCTGTATGTTTTAAACCTTATTATTTTTCTGGTGTATATTTGTTGTTTTGTCTTCTAGGGACACATACTATTTTTACTTTACTAATGTGCCAAATTTTAAGAAATTTAATACTTAAAAAACCGAATATGCAAAGTTCGTAAAGTAAATGGTGAGAAGATTTCACTGAAGAATTGCTTTAAATAGAAAGCTCTTCTGATGTACTTAAGTGTTTGTAAAGTCACTTCCTACCCTGGGCTAAAAGAGACACAAGAAAACTCGAGGCTTAAAATGTTGGAAATCACTGTTGCTTGAATAGTAAGCAGAAATGAGGGTAAATCATTTCTGAAATTTTAAGTATAAACTAATGAAAAATTGCTTTGCTATAGAAATTGCATTTTCATCTAATTGAATATATTCATTTTATTAAGTGGGTTACTACTGTGTATTCTTTAATTTCATTATCTTCAAGATTAATTTATAGAGTCTATATGAAAATACTACGTGGAATAGGAGTTATATTTTATAAGGAGTTGCTGTGTTTTAAGGAGTTATGTTAAAATCACATTATCTGGTGAGTATCAGTTAACCACAAGGGTACTGGCCAGTCAGTTATGTTTCAAAATACCTGTTACTTAGTTTGAGAAAAAGTGACTTTGGGCACATATTCCTGCTTCTTATTTTGTAAAAGGGAATGCTGTGGTTTGTAATACTAGGCTATTGTCTAGTTTGATTCAAAGCACCCTACTCCATTCAGCCTGGGCAAGATAGTGAGACCCCATCTCTACAAAAAATTTAAAAATTAAGGGCGGGAGGAGGGAGAGGATCAAAAAACTATGTATTGGGTACTATGCTTATTTCTTGGGGGACAAAATAATCTGTGCACCAAACTCCTGTGACATGCAGTTTACCTATCTGACAAACCTGCACATGTACCCCTGAACCTAAAATAAAAGTTAAAAAGTAATAACTAAATAAATAACAAATAAGCTAGACATGGTGGCACGAGCCTGTAGTCCCAGAAGGAAGAGGTGGGAAGACCCCTTGGGCCAAGAGGTCAAGACTGCAGTGAGCCATGATTGTGTGACTGCACTCCAGCCTTTCATAAAAAAATCCCTGCAAAAGTACCCTACTGGTAGATAATATCTTCTTTAAAATTATAAATAATGTCATGTTCATTAAATCTGAGTGTGTATACTATATGGACAGAATAGATTATCCAGCCTTTTGATTCTTTAATTCTATCTCTCTGTGATCTAATTAAATAAAACTAAGTTACTTTGATGTATATATGGGTATTTATATCATTAATTCATAATAAGGCAAAATAAATAATTGCTGTAAGTGACAATGATAGCTTTTTAAAAAATATAGCCAACATTATTTCTGTTATATTTATTCAAACTCCCAATTTTGATAACAAACACAATTTAATCTTTATCATATATGTGTATCCATTAATTTATTTTTGGCCCCATCCTTAACAGTTAAACATATTATGGCAGTAGTTTTTGTTTTTGCGTGCGTTTTTCTCCTAGGTCTGGAATAACTATTCTTGGCCCTGTGGGTGCACATTAAAATCATGTAGGACCAGGCCCTAAATTTTAAATCAAAATCTTTGAGGGTGGAGGCCCTGGTATTTTTTAAAGCCCCTCACGTGATGGCTTTACAAAATAAGCCACAAAAGCACTGGTAGATGTTATCTACCAGTGATATGCTTTTGTGGAGTTTTGTTTGTTTGTTTGTTTTTGAGTCAAGATCTAGCTCTGTCACCCAGGCTGGAGTGCAGCAGATCGATCATGGGTCACTATAGCCTCAACCTCCGGGCTTAAGTGATCCTCTAACCTCAGCCTCCTGGGACTAAAGGCTCATGCCACCATGCCCAGCTTATTTATTGAAGTCCAGCCAGTATCGAGAATTACTGTGCTAGGGCTATGATCCCCTGTGTTAACATTTTCTTACCTTGCTCTTGAAGGATCGTTAAACACCAGTTCAGCGGGAGTTGGAGGGCTGACGACACTACAGAATCTGGACTCTATGACTTGTTTTGGGAGTAACAGGAGGGTGTGATGAGGAATTTCTGTGAAGGTGACTTCTGGATCCTCAGCTTCAATTACTGAAACTATGGAGAGACATGAAAGCACCCCACCCTGGCTCAGGTCAGGAAAGAATTAGGAAAGGGGACTTCTGACTGGTTAGGTGAAATTGAGGAAGGGTTAGAAGTTCAGGAAAGTAATACTTAAAAGTAGCAGATTGTATAGACACTCTTGTTCTGAAGTACCTTGAAATGGATTTGGAGAAGAACCACCATCAGGCCATCATGGATGATCTTTCTCAGGAGAAAGATGAGAACCAGTTTACAACAGGCCATCTAGTTTAACAGCTTTCACTCTTGTACCTGTACACACGTTACACACTTATGCATACTCATGTACATCATACACACAAACACTCGTTATTCTAAAGCAAGTAAGATGATGCAGAGATTGATTACTGGGGCAAAAGAAGGTTCTGCCTTGGTCTTCACTGCCTTTCTTCTGCTTTCCACCCATCTTTCCTCTCTCCAAAAACGTAAAAATCCTTTAATACCTACTTGCTTGTACTTGAAATTTTTTAAGGGGAACAAACTTTCTTCTTAAACAAATAAGAAAGTCTTAACATGGAAATATACACAGAAATCTTCTCAGAGCATTGTATGGTCTTTTAACAAGTTAAAGCCATCTTTATCCTTTCCTATATTTTAATCTGAGAGAGAGTGATAAGGAGAGAAAAGCTCTGGCCACCTAAAGGGGACTGTCTTCTACTTCGTTGTTTACTATTTACTTTTAATTGTGAAGAAAACCTAAAAATATATGTGCAAAAGTACTTATAACCTACCAAACCTCTGCTGAGCACTTTAGTTGCAGATACCTCATTAGCATATAATACTCTTGCTTTCAAGAGATGTGGAATTTCTCTTTTATAAGAATCTATGTGGATATAAATAGTGGTGATCAAGGCACTCTTACACTAAGAGTTCAGTGATGATACATCTCTGTCCTTTCTTGGCAATTTTTGCTACCACTTATTTTTAGTGCCTATATAACATTTTAAAGTTGCATCCTCCTTTTTATGACTGATGAGAAGCATATGCCTCTATGAGGAAGAAAAGGTATTTATGACTTACAGAAAAAAATTTCTCACAGCTATGAGTAAGCTATAGGGAACTGAAAACAAGAGGCCAAAGAACCTTTTTTTTTTTAATGGCCTTGGTTACATAAAGATATTTAGACCAGCTTTCAAAAATAACAACAGTTTTTAAAATTTACCATATCGAGCCTCAGTACGTTACTCTAAAACACAGCTTTATAATTCCTCTATAATCTACATTAAATGAAGAGTAAAATAAAACTACAAATTTAGGAAGATGAGGAGGACCAAAAAAACTACAAATAAGGTAAATAAGAAAAATTGCAAACCTCAAATCTCTTACAAAGAAAATTATGATATTAATAGTTTCCTTACTCACATTTGGTAATTGTATAAAGACTGCAGAGTTACTACCTGTACATCTGAAAAAGGAGAAAAAGGACCTAACCAGTGTTGCTGAAAGAAATTTTACAAATAAAGGGATCGATCTGGTAGCTAGTCAGGTTTATTTTTACCTGGGATTTAGGGCTTCCTGAGGCAATGTAGCCTTTACCCTTTTTTAGGTCTTAGCTCCCTTTGAAAATCTGATGAAATCATTAGATTTGGGGGGTAGGATGTCTTGTATAAAAAATTTTGTATGGGCTTGTTTATGTATTTCAGGGAGTTTGTGAGTGCTCTGAAAACGAATGAACTCCTAGACCACCTGTATCGGAATCACCTGAGTTGCATATTAAAATTGCAGACTATTGGACTCCACCCTAATCTTATTGTATTAGAATTTCTAGGCCTGGCACTGTGGCTCACACCTGTAATCCCAGCACTTTGGGAGGCCAAGGCAGGTGGATCACGAGGTCAGGAGATTGAGACCATCCTGGCTAACACAGTGAAACCCTCTCTCTACTAAAAATACAAAAAAAAAATAAAAAAATAAATAAATAAATAAATTAGCCGGGCATGGTAACGGGCACCTGTAATCCCAGCTACTCCTGAGGCTGAGGCAGGAGAATCGCCTGAACCCAGGAGGCGGAGGTTGCAGTGAGCCAAGATCGTGCCACTGCACTCCTGTCTGGGCGACAGAGCGAGACTCCTTCTCAAATAAATAAATAAATAAATAAATAAATAAATAAAAGAATAGACTTTCTAGTTACTTGGGCTCAGGAATCTCGATTTTAACAAGGATTGCCTGATGGTTCTCTTTCCATCACTAAAGTTTGAGAATCACTGCTCTAGAGCTTTATGGATTACACCAGTTCTGCCTTTGGCCTAGAAGCAGGTTTTCTTATTCCCTGTTCAGTGATACTTGACTCACCATATGTTGCCTACCAATTTCTTACCCATCTACAAAATCAGGATTGTAAAGAAAGATATTTGTGCTGGGTTGATAATTTTAGTTGAAGGAAATAAGTCATTAGAAATACATATTTTAGATCCTGGGTCTGTCAGTACCTATGATTTGCAAAATAAGTAAATTTAACTTATTTCCAGTCTTTTGTAAAACATATTTATTTGCTCTAAAAATGTATCTGCAGTTATTTAAGTGTTTAATACATCAGACTGGGATTTTCAATTATAGCTACTTGAAAATACTGCTAACTCAGAATAATTGAGGTCGGATCCAGTGTAAATTTTGGGGAAGCATGACTTACAGAATTAAATTAAAAATATATGCAGTTTAACTTCAGATGTACGTAGTGATATGAACTGTCTCCAAGAAGAGTCATCTTTATATCTGAATAAAGCTTATTTGTAATGCATATATTAAGTGGTGTTATGTAAATCAATGCTTTTAAGATAATTTAAAAACTGCTTGAAAATAATATGCAAAATTTGACCAAACATTTCCTTGCAAATCTTGTTATAGTCTTAATTTATTTTTGCTGGTTTACTTCACAGATAAATTTAGAATTGAACTTTAGTCTAGTAGGGACATGCCATTATCTCATTTCCAATTATTGGATCTGGATTAATGAGTGAGTATGCCCATGGGGCTGAACTATTTAGTATTAAGCAGAAACATTTTTATACCATGACACTGAGAACCAGGTTACAAGTCTAGTATTCCTGTGACTTTTTTAAACACAGAAGAAAAAGTTTCCTAGACAAGGATTATGCGATGTATTTTAGTCAACTTTCTCATCAAATGTGTTGTTGGGAGTCACGGGAGACCAGGTAAAATAATGTAGATGACTCAGTGAAGGATACTTGTTGCTAAGAGGAAATAAATAAATATAAGATGATGAGTGGGTAAGTCAGAAATACCTTTTCTGTGTGGGAAAAATATATGCTATTGTTATTACTATTCATTTGTATAATAAAAGTGCCTGTTAATGTTTATCTGTGTCTTTCTTAAAAGCAAATTAAAATTAGTTCAGTAAATATTATGTAAAATCTGTTATTCCTAAAGTCCTTATTTCTGAGAAACTACATGAAAATACCTTATAAAAATTTTTCATGTCTCCTATGGTCATCCAAATTTATGTAAAGATAATAGTTTTGGTAATTACTCTACAAAGATTAAAATTTAGTTGGTGATTTCCCTGCTGCCTCTTATTTTCCTCAGTAAAAATTTATGTTTTACTATAAGATGATACTGATTTTTATGGTATATTGTTTGGTAACTGTTGAATTCAATTTCTTGGTTCCCTTTGACTTTGTCCTCATGTATTCCTCAGTGGCGCACACGTGCACACATGCACACAAATACATCATTATGTCTCTGTAATAAGAGGTGTATTATATTTTCCTATTTGACAAAATGGAGTATAATGGTTATAATAGCAGCTTACTTTTGATAAGCGTACTAACTGGTACATAGTAAATACATACTGTGCATGCATTATGTCATTTATATCCACACAGTCACCTTCAAATTCAGTACAATTTGTATTCCCGTTTTACAGATGAGAAAGCATATTTTGGTGAACTCAACCAAGGTTACATGACTAGTAAATTTTAAATGAGATTTAATTTCAGTACTTACTAACCATTATGCATTGCTAAATTTGAACATTACTTTAAAATATAACTTCTAAAGTGTTCATATTAGAAACCTATAAATATACATAGATTTGTCTCCTCTCTTACGAAGAACACATGAAGGAAAGAAAGATATTAATTTGGTGGCTTATCATATGCCAGACATAGATATAGATGCTTGTATGTATGGCATTTAATCCTTATCTGTGAGGTAGGTCTTTTTATGCCTTTCTATAGATTTAAATTAAAGGTTCAGTTTAGTAACTTGCTCGAGGTTATACAGAATGTGGCAGAACTAATATCTGACCCCATAGTGCTTATAACTGGTAAATAAACAACTTGGATTAGGTCACTTTCTCAAGTGTACTGGAGACTAATTGCTCCAAGATAAAAGGCAGATAGACTGTTACCTACTAGTAAATGTAAAGAGGAAATGTCATTTCTCTTCTTTCTCCATTGTCTTTATGCTATTAAGTATGTTAGAATTTGTATATAGCAATCTAGAAATTTTGAAAACTTCCCCTCTTAATCCTAGAATGGATAATAAAATTGTTTCCTAATTTATGTACACAATCATGGTTCACACTAGTCAAACAGTTCACCAAGGGCTTGTTGTTAGTATTGTCTTAATGAAGTGCCTTTTTTTTTTTTTTTTTTTTTTTTTTTTGAGACAGAGTCTCGCGGTGTTGCCAGGCTGGAGTGCAGTGGTGCAATCTCGGCTCACCACAACCTCCGCCTCCCAGGTTCAAGTGATCCTCCTGCCTCAGCCCCTCGAGTAGCTGGGACTACAGGCGTGTGCCATCACACCCAGCTAATTTTTGTATTTTTAGTAGAGACGGGGTTTCACCATGTTGGCCAGGACGGTTTTGATCTCTTGACCTTGTGATCCGCCCACCTTGGCCTCCCAAAGTGCTGGGATTACAGGCATGAGCCACTGCACCCAACCTTAATGAAGGCTTTTTATACACTAGTGATGTTATGAAAGAAATAAAATACAAGGTTTTCGAAGTTTTGTGATTGGTTGAGAAATCTACTTAAACACATCAAAATAATTCAGCATATGATTAAGTTGTAGACTGAGTGGTTAGCAGTATAAGTCCCTGAGGTCTTTCAAACTGAGTATTTATGTAATTACTCATTAACATCTCCCACAAACCTCTTTTGCTTGTATTTACTTTCTTGGATGGTGCTGTCCCTGTCTACCCCAATTCCCCAAGTTAGAAATATCATAGTCCTCTTCCACCCCTTCTTTACCTCCATAGTCAGCCTATCACCAAATCGTATAGAATTGTTTTCCTTCCTAATTCCTAAGTCCGCTCAGTTCTATCTTTGTGTTATGCACATTGCTGCTAGTTTAGTTCATTCCTTGACTAGAGAATGGTAGTAAGTAATCTCCTTAGCTAATTAATCTGCCTCTGACTTTTCTGTACTCTGGGCCATATTCTGTCTTTTGCTGAGTTGTTACCAAACATAAACCTGGTTATGTCACTACCCTAATTAAAAACCTTGTGGATTGTTCCTTTTTATTGGTTTATATAAAATCCTATTTTCAATCTGAAGTATAAGCCCTTCATCTTTATATCTTATGTCAACTTAGACCTCCAGCTTCATCTCCCATTACTTTTCCCCTTATGATGTCTTTCATCGCAGCTAACCAACCCACTTCCTCTTCAAGATTATGTTGTGCTCCTTCAGGTCTCCTTGGCTTTATTCACATGCTGTCTTTTGTACAGTGCCTCTTGCCTTATCCACTGTCTCCCCCAACATAGTTTTACTGCAAATCCCAAATCAGGTGTCACTTCTTATCAAATCATCCTGGCCATCCTCAATTTTCCCCTTCTTAGTTAATGATGCACTCATTTAACTTTTATGATCATATAAGATGGTTGTTTTTTTACTTCTAGTGTCAGTCACCAAGATTATCAAGTTCTTGCTTTGTTTTCTTTTGCATCTTCAAATCTAGCTCAAGCCATAACTAAGACCATGACCTTTACTAAGGGTCATACAAACCTGAATTGAAGTAAGGGCTCTGCAACCAAAAGAAATGGAGTACATTTTGCGTGGAGACAGAGGAAGTTTTAAAAAGGATCATGGGCAATGGCAATTCTAGATGTTTTTTACATCCTGCTTGGCCAGAATTAAGCAGATAATACCTGAATATACGAGAAGGCCAAATTGGGAGATGTAGAAATTGTTAACCAATATTTTTACCAAGTGCCTTGATAAATGTTTGTGTTTGTGCCACACAGGCACTAGGGGTACAAAGATGAATAAGAAAGGAACTCTGCCTTTGAAGAAATTTAGAGTGACTAGGGGAGAAAGACATGTAAATAAATGTATAAGGTCATCTAGAGTATTCATTTAATGAAGTAATTGTAAAGAACAGCAAGCAACCACTTAGGATGAGAATACCTCCTTTGGCAGAATGGCCCTAAGTCCAAAGTGATACCTTAGCTAAATTTTAAGTTATGAGTTGGAATTCTACAATTGCATAAGATGGTAAGGGCTTCCTAGACTAAGAGAACAGCATGTGCAAAGACACGAGTTACAAAAGCAGCAAAACTAGAGAAACCATTGTTTGTGAGATCTCATACATAGAGTTGTTTATTTTAGAAAGCCTCACAAAGAAGCCTCTAGTAAGATACTGTAGATAATTCCCAACTTAAATATGCTGTCTTGAAACAATCCTCTTATATCAATTTATTCATTGTTCTTTCCCTTTGAAGTCTAAGGTGGATAGGGGCATAAACTTTGGTGATGATTAATTTAAGTTCAGATCCTGAAACATTCTGTCTCTGTAAAGCATCATTTTACCTGTTCAAAAAAAGGTTACTAACTACCTCCTTCTCATGGTTTTTGGAAGATTCAGAGGGATAATGCATACAAAGTTGTTGACACAATGCCTGGTCCGTCTCAGTAGGACTCGAGAAATGTTAACATATATTAAGGCTCCTGATAGGCCTTTTTTGGTTTCCCACCCATTTATTTAAGAAATTGTTTTTTAAATGCTTACTACTTATTAGGTGCTGGAATTATGAAGATGAGTAAACACAACATCTGCCTTTGAAGAATTTATAGTTTAGTGAGGATATGCACATACCTATGTTGAAAATCAACAATAATAATACAACCTGGCAAATGCTTTAGTGGAGAGTTTTGTGAGAAAATAAGAACTGAGAAAAGAAGCCGCCAAATCTATTTTTGGACATTAGCAAAGTCTTCTTCAGGGAGCACTGACCTGAAGAATGAAGAGCAGTTTGCTGTTTTGGAGTTGGAGAGTAGAGAAGAGTAAGGCTTTCCAGGAATGAGGAAGAACATATTCAAAAGGAGGGTCAAGGTAACATGACTTGTTCAGTAAAAGACAAATGATAAGAAAACCACTAAAAGAGAAAAGAATGGAGTAGAAAACAGAGGACTGAATGTACTCAGGGGAAACTCTGTGGTTGAAAAGTCCCCCAGAAGGCCTAAAGTTACTACTTTGCTCCCTTGAGAAAAGAAGTGAATAAATTTCCTAGGGTGGGTATGAGATAAGCCTCTCTGTGAAAAATTGCCCTGTCTCATCCTGGGATGTTGGAATAGTCTAGTCCACTCTTCTTACATGAATTCTTGTGTACTCCCAGAAAGTACTGCAGTGCTCAAAGGGTGAGGCAGGAGGAGCAAAGAAATAGAATTTCATTAGTGATGTTAGTGTCTGAGAAGTGGTGCCAGCAAGAGTCATATTGACCACATTGTGGGAAATGGTAAAAAAGAAGCATTTTCCTGTGGTTGCTGGGAGTTTCTGGTAACATGTGATGGATTGACTGGACTGTAGCTTGACTAGACAGTGGCATCAACCTGTGTATTCACTGGTTCTCAGCTGCCCAGTGATTGTACCCAGAAACTGGACATCACCTTAGCTCTTTAGAAGCTAGAAATCTTGTGGCAAGTGGATTTCGTGCACCATCCATTCTTCACTTTGCTTTGAACCAAGGGAGGAATTTGGATAGCACTAGAAATTTATGGAAATCTGTCAGTGGGAGCTAGCCATAGAATAATTGTTATGCTGTGGTTTTGCACTCCAGCTGTATTTCTAGCTAGTTAGGACTATGGCAATATCTTTTGAACAAGAAAGCAAACAGGAAAAATAACTGAAATTTGTTGAGTAATTACTGTTTACCTAGTACTGTAGTACTTGCTTTCTGTGGGGGAGAAGGGTGGCTTTCATTTTTTATTGAGGTAAAATCCACATAGCATGAAATTTACAATTTAAATCATTTTAGAGCATGCAATTCCTTGGTTTTCAGCATATTCACATTTTTGTGGAGCCATCACCAAATCTAATTCCAGAATATTTCTATCTCCCTGAAAAGAAACCCTATACCTGTTAGCAGTAACTTCCAAGTACCTCCCTCCTTCCCATATCGTCTGGCAACTTCTAGTCTACTTTCTAACTATATAGATTTGCTTATTCTGGACATTTCATATAAATGAATTTATATAATATGTGGCCTTTTGTGTCTGGCTTCTTTCACTTGAATAAGGTTTCATTCATATGCTAATGTGCATCAGTACTTCAATCTCCTTTATGGCTAAGTAATTTTTCATATGAGGATGTACCACATTTTGTTTATCCATTCATCAGTATTTGGTGATGGACATCTGGGTTGCTTTCACTTTTTGGTTATGGATAATGCTGCTGTAAACATTTGTGTACAAGTTTTTGTGTTAACATATATTTTAACACATTCCTAGGAATGTAATTGCTGGGTCTCATGGTGACTCTATGTTTAACATCCAAGGAACTACCAAACTGTTTTTCAAAGTAGCTGCACCATTTTCATTAGCATACGAGGGTTCCAGTTTCTCAGCTTCCTTACCAACACTTGTTGTGTCTTTTTTGTTACAGCCATCAAGTGAGGTTGAAATTTTATCTCATTTGGTTTTGATTTGCCTTTACTGATGGCTAACGATGTTCCAAATGTTTTCATGTGCTTATTAGCCATTTGCATACCTTCTTTAGAGAAATGTTTATTCAAATCCTTTTCCATTTTAGAGAAATGATTATTCAAATCCTTTTCCACTTTTTCGTGTTTGCCTTTTCATTATCTTTTTATTATTGAATTGTAAGAGTTCTTTATACATTTTGGATACTAGACCCTTATCATATATGATTGCAATATTTTCTCCCATTCTGTGTGCTGTCTTTTCACTCTCTATAATGTCATTTGATCCACAAAAATTTTGTCTCAATAATTTTTTTCTTTTGTTACTTTAACTTTTGGTGTTAATTTAATAGATTATTGCCTATTCCAAGGTTATGAAAATTTACATTATATCTTGAAGAGACTATATCCCCCCATTGAATTGCCCTAGCACTCCTGTCAAAAATCTGTTAATCAAAGACATGTGGGTGTATTTCAGGCTTTCAGTAATATCCTGTTGGTCTGTACGTCTCTCCTTATATCAATACTACACTGTTTTGATTACTGTAGCTTTGTGTAGTAAGTTTTGAAATCAAGAAGTGTGTTTCCTTACTATAGTTTTTTTGTTTCTTGATTTTTCTAAGATTGTTTTAGCTATTCAGGGTTCCTTATATTTTCATATGAATTTTAAAATCAGCTTGTCCCTTTCTGAAAATGAAAAATAGACTGTTGAAATTTTAGTAGGAGATTGTATTGAGTCTGTGGATCAGTTTGGGAATTATTGCCATCTTAACAGTAGTAACTCTTCCAGTCCATGAACAGTATGTCTTTTCATTTCTGTACATTTCCTTTAATTTTTTAAACAGTGTTTTGTAGTTTTCAGTGGACAAGTCTTACACTTCTTGGCTAAATTTATTCTTAAGTATTTTATTCCATTTAATGCTATTGTAAACAGAATTGTTTTCTTAATTTCATTTTTGGTTTGTTCATTGCTAGTTTTTAGAAATACAACTGCTTTTTGCATATTAATTTTGTATTCTGCATTTTTGCAGACCTTATTAGCTCTAAAATATTTTAGTGGATTCTTCCGGGTTTTTTATACATAAGATTATGTCATCTGCAAATAGAAATAGTTTTACTTCTAATCTGGATGTCTTTTCATTTCTGTTTTTCTTTTTTTTTTTTCGCCCAGTTTCCCTGGCTGGAATGCTTAGTACAATATTGAATAGAAGAGGTGTGAGCAGACATCCTTTTCTTGTTCCTGATTACTTAGGGGAAAGCTTTTACTGTCTTACCATTATGTTAGTTTTGAGGTTTTCACAGATGTTCTGTCAGGCTGAGGAAATTTCCTTCTGTTCTGTTTGTTGAGTGTGTGTGTGTGTGTGTGTGTGTGTGTGTGTGTGTGTGTGTGTTGTCATGAAAGGATGTTATATTTTGTCATATGCTTTTTCTGCATTTGTTGAGATGATCATATGGTTTAATATAATCACAATTATGATATAATAATTCTTCTAGATTAAATTTTATAGTATTTTGTTGAGTATTCTTGAATTTATATTTATAAGAGCTATTGATCTATAGTTTTCTTGGGATTTCTTTGGCTTTTGTGTCAAGATATGCTGGTCTTACAGTATGAGTTAAGGAGTATTCTTTCCTCTTCTGTTTTTTTAAAGAGCTTGATAAGGACTGACATTAATTTTTCTTGAATGGTAGAATTCGCCAGTGAAGCCATCTAGTCCTGGGCTTTTTATTTCTATAAGGTCAGTAGTGACATTCTTGTTATCATTCCTAAAGTTATTTATCTCTTTTATTTGTGCTTAACAGCCCACATATGACAGTGGACATAGAGGACAACGCAGATATAGAACATTTCTTTTATCACAGTAAGTTCTTTGGATAACACTGCTCTAGAACAATTCATTATATTTTCTTATGCTTCTCTTTTAGATGTACATTGAAGATGTCAGTTTCTACATGTGGGAAGTAGACATTGAAGGCTTTATGGTTTACAGACAAGATCTTTAGAAGATAAGCACTAAAGGTAAGTAGTAACTATAGCCCCATATATAATTTTGGTAAATTCACCCTGGTATCGTTTTTAACAGGACCAAGGAAATAAATACCAGAAATCAAGAAGAGCACACACTATTTTCCTTCATCAATCCATAGAACCCTAATGCTTCTTTAGTTCCATCAAACACAGAGGAATGACCACCATGGCAGATGGCAACAGAGGATGTCAACAATTTTTTGGAGGCAAGCAATGAAATATTTCTACTATGAGTTTTAAATGTGCGGACTCATGTTATTTCTGTTCCAGAGAGAAGAGGTACTCCCTTATAGGGACTCGTAAAGACATAGAGCATCTGGAAATTAACTGCCTCCATTACACTGCTGAGTCACACACAACGCTTGTTATGTTTTCATCACTTCTCTCCAGAAGGTAGGCATCATGGTTTCTCTTCATAGATTCTTTATACAAGTTCACATATTTACATATGTTTCAGGCTACATTATTGGAATTTTGAAGTCATGAAAACATCAGATGAACCAACCTGCAACACCTTGGATTCAGATTGGAAGATAAAGAGAAAGTTTAAAGAATGTGGCCTATAAAGGCGGGTACCTGGAAATATTAACCGACTCACACTGTAAAAATGAGACCAGTTTCTAAACAATAGAGATTGTCTTAGTACAACATCAAGGTTCAAGACAAATGTTGAACTAAAAACTTTACACTCCCCACCCCCACTTCAGACAGGTACCAGCATTGGTGAATTATGATTTTCCTTAGTCAGAAGCACTCATTTTTACCCATGTAGACCATCCTTAGGAATTAAATATTGGTTATTTAATGTAGATTATAATGGGAAGCTGATTTTTTTCACAATGGCATATTTCAAGGACTTGGTTCCAAACTGAGCTGAAGCTTCCCAATGCGTTTTGTACAGTCTGGGAAAAACTGTGCTGCACTGGCCCACTTTTGAAGGCCATCATGCTCTGTAATATAAGGATATCATCTTATTGCTGATATCTTTGGAGAGTCCCTAGCAGACACAGAAAATGAATGGAGGCAAAGAGTGTGACGGAGGGGACAAGGAAGGAGGTCTTCCAGCTATACAAGTTCCTGTGGGTTGGCAGCGTCGTGTGGATCAAAATGGAGTGCTTTATGTCAGGTAAGTTCTTATTATTACCTGTGGTACCTGCATTTCCTGATGTTTTTTTAAACTATTTTTACAGTCCCAGTGGGTCTTTGTTATCTTGCTTGGAGCAGGTTAAAACATACCTGCTTACTGATGGAACATGCAAGTGTGGCTTGGAATGTCCTCTTATTCTTCCCAAGGTAACCATTTCACAATAGATCTACAGCAGTGTCATATTCTAAACAAAGGCTGTGCTTTTTCCAGGTATTTAATTTTGATCCTGGAGCTGCTGTGAAACAGAGAACCGCAGAAGATGTTAAGGCAGATGAAGATGTCACAAAGCTATGCATACATAAAAGAAAAATTATTGCAGTGGCCACACTTCATAAAAGCATGGAAGCCCCACATCCTTCTCTGGTGCTCACCAGTCCCGGAGGAGGAACAAGTATGTAATATGGTGAAAGGTTCAGGAATTCTTAACAGAATTCTTTTTTTCTCTTTCACATCAGATGCAACTCCAGTAGTACCTTCTCGGGCAGCAACTCCAAGATCAGTAAGAAATAAGTCTCATGAAGGAATTACAAATTCTGTAATGCCTGAATGTAAGAATCCTTTCAAGTTAATGATTGGATCATCAAATGCCATGGGAAGGCTATATGTACAAGAACTGCCTGGAAGCCAACAACAAGAACTCCACCCTGTCTACCCCCGACAGAGATTGGGCAGCAGTGAACATGGACAGAAATCTCCATTCCGTGGCAGCCATGGAGGCCTGCCCAGCCCAGCGTCATCAGGTTCCCAGATATATGGAGATGGTTCAATCTCTCCAAGGACTGACCCACTTGGAAGTCCTGATGTTTTCACAAGAAGTAATCCTGGTTTTCATGGAGCTCCCAATTCTAGTCCTATTCACCTGAATAGGACTCCTCTTTCTCCACCTTCAGTAATGCTACATGGTTCTCCTGTACAGTCATCCTGTGCAATGGCTGGAAGGACTAATATACCTCTTTCCCCAACCTTGACTACAAAGAGTCCAGTAATGAAAAAACCAATGTGTAATTTTTCAACTAATATGGAAATACCACGAGCAATGTTCCACCACAAACCACCCCAAGGCCCACCTCCCCCTCCTCCACCTTCTTGTGCTCTTCAGAAAAAGCCATTAACATCTGAGAAAGATCCACTTGGCATTCTTGACCCTATTCCTAGTAAACCAGTGAATCAGAACCCTGTTATCATTAATCCAACCAGTTTCCATTCAAATGTCCACTCTCAGGTACCTATGATGAATGTAAGCATGCCTCCTGCTGTTGTTCCTTTGCCAAGTAATCTCCCATTGCCAACTGTAAAACCTGGTCACATGAATCATGGGAGTCATGTACAAAGAGTTCAGCATTCAGCTTCAACCTCCCTGTCCCCTTCTCCAGTGACATCCCCCGTGCACATGATGGGGACTGGAATTGGAAGGATTGAGGCATCGCCCCAAAGATCACGCTCATCTTCCACATCATCAGATCATGGAAATTTCATGATGCCACCTGTAGGACCCCAGGCCACTTCTAGTGGTATTAAGGTTCCACCCAGGTCACCAAGGTCAACAATAGGGTCCCCAAGGCCATCAATGCCATCAAGCCCTTCTACCAAGTCCGATGGACATCATCAGTACAAGGATATCCCTAACCCATTAATTGCTGGAATAAGTAATGTACTAAATACCCCAAGCAGTGCAGCTTTTCCTACTGCATCTGCCGGAAGTAGTTCTGTAAAGAGTCAGCCTGGTTTGCTGGGAATGCCTTTAAATCAGATCTTGAACCAGCACAATGCTGCCTCCTTTCCAGCAAGTAGTTTACTCTCAGCAGCAGCCAAAGCACAGCTAGCAAATCAAAACAAACTTGCTGGTAACAACAGTAGCAGCAGTAGCAATTCTGGAGCTGTTGCCGGCAGTGGCAACACTGAAGGACATAGCACTTTAAACACCATGTTCCCTCCTACTGCCAACATGCTTCTCCCAACAGGTGAAGGGCAAAGTGGTCGAGCAGCACTAAGAGATAAGCTGATGTCTCAGCAAAAAGACGCATTGCGGAAAAGAAAACAACCACCTACGACAGTGTTGAGTTTGCTCAGACAGTCTCAAATGGATAGTTCTGCAGTTCCTAAACCTGGACCTGACTTGCTAAGGAAGCAGGGTCAGGGTTCATTTCCCATCAGTTCAATGTCTCAGTTACTACAGTCTATGAGTTGTCAAAGCTCTCACTTGAGTAGCAATAGTACCCCGGGTTGTGGGGCCTCAAATACTGCTTTGCCTTGCTCTGCTAACCAGCTGCATTTTACAGATCCCAGTATGAACTCTAGTGTTCTTCAGAACATACCTTTAAGAGGGGAAGCCGTGCACTGCCACAATGCAAACACTAACTTTGTTCACAGTAACAGTCCAGTCCCCAACCACCATCTTGCAGGTTTAATAAATCAGATTCAGGCTAGCGGGAACTGTGGGATGCTCAGTCAGTCGGGCATGGCTTTAGGAAATTCCTTACATCCCAATCCACCTCAGTCAAGAATTTCAACGTCCTCCACTCCAGTGATACCAAACAGCATTGTTAGCAGCTATAATCAAACAAGTTCTGAAGCAGGTATGGTTTTATTAGAAAAAAGTACCCAAAGGTGGGTTTTGTGTTTTTTTTTTTTTCATTTTAGGCGGTTCAGGACCATCATCCTCCATAGCCATAGCGGGCACCAACCACCCTGCCATCACAAAGACAACATCTGTTCTTCAAGATGGCGTCATAGTCACCACTGCAGCTGGAAACCCACTGCAGAGTCAGCTACCCATTGGGAGTGATTTTCCTTTTGTTGGCCAGGAGCACGCACTTCATTTTCCATCCAACAGCACTTCAAACAACCATCTTCCACACCCCTTGAACCCCAGCCTCCTCAGTTCTCTACCTATCTCTTTGCCAGTGAATCAACAGCATCTCCTAAACCAGAATCTATTAAATATCCTCCAGCCTTCAGCAGGAGAAGGCAAGTCTGAGATCAACCTCCACCCTTTAGGTTTTCTCAACCCGAATGTAAACGCTGCTTTAGCTTTTCTCTCCAGTGACATGGATGGGCAGGTATTGCAGCCTGTTCACTTTCAGCTCTTAGCAGCCTTGCTTCAGAACCAAGCCCAAGCAGCTGCCATGCTTCCCCTGCCATCTTTCAATCTGACCATCTCAGATCTTTTGCAACAGCAAAATACCCCTTTACCCTCATTAACACAGATGACAGCCCCACCAGACCATTTGCCAAGCAATCAGTCAGACAACAGCCGAGCTGAGACCCTTTTAACCAGCCCCCTGGGGAACCCTTTACCAAGCTTTGCAGGCAGTGACACTACTTTTAACCCCCTGTTCCTCCCAGCTGTCAATGGGGCCTCAGGATTAATGACCTTGAATCCCCAGCTGTTGGGAGGTGTCCTGAACTCGGCATCGGCCAACACCGCTAATCATCCAGAGGTTTCCATAGCAACCTCCTCCCAGGCAACCACTACCACAACCACTACATCATCAGCAGTGGCAGCACTGACTGTCTCAACACTTGGTGGGACAGCAGTGGTGTCAATGGCAGAAACATTGCTGAATATATCTAATAATGCTGGGAATACACCTGGTCCAGCTAAACTCAACAGTAACTCTGTGGTGCCACAGCTACTTAACCCTCTACTGGGGACAGGTCTACTTGGTAAGTTAAATTTTTTCACAAATTTTTTACAATTTATTTATATTTTATGTTTTTCAAACTGTAGGTGATATGTCATCAATAAACAATACTTTGAGTAACCATCAACTGACTCATCTACAGTCGCTGTTAAACAACAATCAGATGTTTCCTCCAAATCAGCAACAGCAGCAACTTCTCCAGGGGTACCAGAATCTCCAGGCGTTCCAAGGACAGTCCACAATTCCTTGCCCAGCTAACAATAACCCCATGGCTTGTCTGTTTCAGAACTTTCAGGTACTCTCCTCTGCTGTGTCATTTTAGAAGAATTCTCTCACTGCTTCCTGTCTATTTCTTCAAGGTGAGAATGCAGGAAGATGCAGCTCTCCTAAACAAAAGAATAAGCACTCAGCCTGGGCTCACAGCACTTCCTGAGAATCCAAACACTACACTTCCACCTTTTCAAGATACACCTTGTGAGTTGCAACCGAGGATTGACCCATCTCTTGGTCAACAGGTGAAGGATGGCCTCGTTGTGGGTGGCCCAGGTGATGCTTCCGTAGATGCCATTTACAAAGCAGTTGTCGATGCAGCCAGCAAAGGAATGCAGGTTGTCATCACCACTGCAGTCAACAGTACAACTCAGATCAGCCCCATTCCAGCTCTGAGTGCCATGAGTGCCTTCACTGCCTCAATTGGTGACCCATTAAATCTCTCCAGTGCTGTCAGTGCGGTCATTCATGGACGGAACATGGGAGGTGTTGATCATGATGGTAGGCTGAGGAATTCAAGAGGGGCTCGGCTGCCCAAGAATCTAGACCATGGGAAAAATGTGAACGAAGGAGATGGGTTTGAATATTTCAAGTCAGCAAGTTGCCACACATCCAAAAAACAGTGGGACGGGGAGCAAAGCCCCAGAGGGGAGCGAAACAGGTGGAAGTACGAGGAATTTTTAGATCATCCAGGCCATATCCACAGTAGTCCTTGTCATGAAAGGCCCAACAATGTCTCTACACTGCCATTTCTGCCTGGGGAACAGCACCCAATACTGTTACCACCAAGAAACTGTCCAGGGGATAAAATTCTAGAGGAAAATTTCAGGTATAATAACTACAAAAGAACTATGATGAGTTTTAAGGAGAGACTAGAGAACACTGTGGAAAGATGTGCACACATAAATGGGAATAGACCTCGACAGAGTCGGGGATTTGGAGAGCTGCTAAGCACTGCAAAGCAAGACCTGGTCCTAGAGGAGCAGTCTCCAAGTTCCTCAAATAGTTTGGAAAATTCTCTGGTCAAAGACTACATCCATTACAATGGAGACTTTAATGCCAAAAGCGTTAATGGGTGTGTGCCTAGCCCTTCAGATGCTAAAAGCATTAGTAGTGAAGATGACCTAAGGAACCCAGACTCCCCCTCTTCAAATGAATTGATACATTATAGACCAAGGACGTTCAATGTTGGCGACTTGGTCTGGGGCCAAATCAAAGGACTGACTTCCTGGCCTGGAAAATTAGTAAGAGAAGACGACGTTCACAATTCATGTCAACAAAGCCCCGAGGAAGGGAAGGTATACCAATCTTTATCCATTGTCAAATACTAAGGAAAGTAAAAACCGTGTTTAACAATTACAGGTCTGGGTAATGTGGTTTGGTCTTCATACCTTCACTCAGGTGGAGCCCGAGAAGTTGAAGACACTAACAGAAGGTTTGGAAGCCTACAGCCGTGTCCGGAAAAGGAACAGAAAGTAAGCACTTTTCCAAAATTTTACTTTGTTTTTTAATCTGGTGTGTTGTTTTCATTAATTCCAGAAGTGGAAAGCTAAATAACCATTTAGAAGCTGCTATTCATGAGGCCATGAGTGAACTGGACAAAATGTCTGGGACTGTAAGTTAATTTATTTTTCCATTATACTACGTTTGTTGTTTTTTTTCTACCTTTTTATTTCCAGGTACACCAAATCCCACAGGGTGACAGACAAATGAGACCCCCCAAACCCAAGAGGAGGAAGATCTCCAGATAACAGAGACTACTCCACTAATGCGCAGTGTTTATTAAAGGAACATGCACAGATGTATCTGTATATAGGTATTGATATAGCCACAGTTATATCAATATTTAGACTATGGCAGATAGCTACCACCACCACAGGGTGCTAAAAGAAACAGTGATACAAAATTTTTTTGATCAGGAAGGATAATGAATGCTGGAAAAGCCAATCAAAGTCTCTGTGTGATGAGAGTGATCAATGGTCAAGAGATTACTGAGAAACTCTTTTTCTATAATACTAAATTGTGATTATAAGAAATAGTCCAAATGTTTCTGAAGAATTTTCAATGTTGTATATAGAAAATACAGAATTTCATGGTGATATCAGAAATGTAAATATTGTACAGTATTGTCATGTACAAGCGTACCTAATGCACACTTTATCTTTTATTGTACAAAGAAATAGTGTACAAAATTCTTTGGTTTCTATGGAGTACACCTACCAGAGACTACCAGTGTAAAGTGATAAATAAAAATACAACCTAAATGCTTTTCTATGATAATGTAAAAGATGCTGTTTTTGTATTTAACAGCAGAGAAAAGGCATGATGATGTAATATCTGAATTATGACATACACTGCACACCACTGAGTGTCCATTTATATTGTCTGTTTGGAATGAACCTTGCCTGGAAGCACTGGACTCAATTTCGGGTGTCTAGGAAATTGCAACTTTGCAGATTTCTAAAGGGATGAGGGCTCACAGGTCTAAATTAAGAATTCAGAAACTGCAACCATTTGTTGCATATTTTTTTTACCTAAGTTTTAAAATAGAATAGGTTTTATAAAAAAAAATCTTAGATGGAATATTTTACTCAGCCATTTCTGTAGTTAACATTTGATAGCCACCTGTTGAAGCAGATAGCTTATACTGACTGCACCACCGCTGGTGCTCAGAATTGAGGGTTTTTTTGCAAATGATATCTGACAAGGTAAAACTTTCTATTTCCGTACATGGAGGCAAAAACCCCACTTTGCAACCATTATCAGAGGTAAGATTGATAATAATTCATTTTTTTGTAGTGGCAAATATAAATATGAATCATCAAAGCAAGTTTCATATCCATTCATCAGTATTACTTAACCCAGAAGTTAAGGTGGCTTACGGAATTATTAGCAATGGTAATTTTTTTATCAGTATTGTGTAACATATCAGATTTATTTTATTTAAAGAATTATTTATACCATTAACAGATTCTTATATATATTAATGTGGCAAAAATGTGCAGGTTAAATCTATTAACCAAATTATTTATATTATATTAAGTAAGAAAAAATGTGAAACAAATGTAGAGAGAAAATACTACATTACAAGTATACAAACCTAAAACTGTGAGCCATTGTAAAGTACAAGGTAATTAATAAGAAATGTAGCACAACATAATTTTCCGTCTTCTTCTCACAATTTTTGTGGTGGTGGTATTACCCTATCTTCCAGGCAGTTAAGCAAAGTTTAGGCTTCCAGCCTGACTTCAGTTGATGGATTGTCAAAAGAAGGGATCTATTATCCCTTTATTCTTGGAACCACCAGTCCCTGCCCCAAACCCTTAAACCCCTAGAGAGCACTGCCTCGTCCTCTAGCCTGGGGCTCACACAACAGTCTGCCACTCAGGCTGCTAGGAGATTCTCCAATAGCAGGCTCAGCACCTCAAACTGCCCACCACCTCTCCTACTGCTCCTCTCCCACCCACCACCCAAACTCCTCAGTCCTGTCATGTAGCAGAGTTCCAGTAACTCAGGAAAATGGAGACCAAGGTCATTCCTTAAGTTGGTTTCTTGGGGCCACAGCACAGAGCATGCCACCTGGGCTCACTTTTGATAGCAACAGCTCTTAGTTATTCCCCTAGGTCTCCTGTGTCTCTCTGTCCCTCTGTTCCTACTTTCAACCTACCCCCAAGCCTGATGGAATGCAACTGGCTACCCTGGGCTTCATGACCTCAAAGTAGGAACCCTTCGTTCTGGGGGTAGGTTCATTTTGTCTCTCTTGTAATGGTGGGATTGCCTGCCCAGTTCCTTCATGCAGTCACATGAAGTAATCTTTTGTGTAGTTTAGTTGACACATGTTTATAAGTTAAAAGTTGATGTGGCTAGTATGTTTAAACCATTAATGTCCATTTTTTTTGCACCAACCTGTTTTTCTACTGTTTTTTCCTACACATTTTTGTTTATTCACAGACAGACAGACATGTGTGTTTGTATGCTGGGTGTGTCTGTATGTGTGTATGTGTTGATATGTAAATTTTTTAGCCTTTGCTTTTCTGTCTTCAGGCTGAGTTTGTGTTGACCAAGCCTTCTTTTTGGTATTTTGAGCTAATTCAGTTTGTGCTTCCCTCCCATTGTATACTTTACATAAGTAGACCATGTAAAGTATGTTTGTGCCCATGATTTCACTGGTTGCTATGGCTTTGATATGGGTGCTAGGTGTAGTAGTTTCAGTCCACGTGGGTTTTTTTCATCTCTCTTAGAGTTATATGGTTTTGTGTAAGCAGTTAATGTAAATATTGTTAGCATTACAGGTCATACAGTGCTGTAACATTTTTTTAAATGTTGCACCTACTTTACAATTAAAAAATTGGTCACTCGCACTTCAATTTTGCCCATAGAGCCATTTCTTTGTCTTTGTATTGAAGCCAATTCATTTTTTTAAATGAAGGCTAGGCCTTCTATGTTACCAAAATTTTTATTCCCTAAAATAAACTTTTTAAGAAACAAATCCAAGAATGGAAACAGATGAAAAATTTTTTCTTCTTTAAAGAACATAATAGTTCCTGCTGGAAAAGGAAATCTAATTTTATTTTGTGTCCCTTAACAGTCCTAGGAAGCACAAGGAGAATAAACTAAACCTCTAAGAAGGTTTTAAAAATTATTTCAAATGAGTGAAAATTAACTGAGCAGCTTTTGTGTGATTTGTCTTGTTTGTAGCATTAAAAGCAAACCAGGGTTTTTATTTATTTAAAGGAACATTTTTGGCTTGTACTTTTCAGTGCCATTATGAATGAAAATGTTTTAAGAACATTCATCCCTTGTGATATCATGGGCCACTTTTAGTCTTTTATTTGGACCCTGACTTTGAGTTTTTGCTATGCCTGTTTTTTAAGTAAACACAGCCTTCTTATTTGAACGTAACACTGCAGAATTGCAGGAAGAGAAAAGGGCAGTTAGTTATTTCACTTTCTGTAAGTTTTAGGAAGATTCTTATATCCTACGAGGTGACTCATGTTTCATTTTAGACCATGATAGCACATTGTTGTTAACTTTGGTAATCTTCCATGCAGTTTGCAGTGTTCCCTTGCAAGTCACAAGCATATATGCATTAAGATTTTAAAATCTAAGATGCTTAAGATGTTGGTGGCATTGCTCTTTCTGAAAAGAAAGACAAAATACTAGACCTTGCTGAAAATTGGATATCTTATTTACTTTGCCCATTTATGCCCGAATGGTGTAATGCAAGACTCAAGACTTTTCAATGTAGTATATCAAATGAGTTGTGCATTGATTCATTTGGGGGACATGAACAAAAATTATCAACCAGCCAGAACTGTAATATTTAATTAGTTCATCTTTTTCTTTCATTCACTCTATCACATTTGCATTAGCCAAAGAGATAAGAACATTAGTAATTCATATGTGTAAACAACCCAGAAGTGAATATTAAATCAGTGAGCCAAAAAGCAATAAACAACTCGAGCATGGGAAATCCTGCTAACAGTGGGGAGTCTGATATAGAAAAAATATATAAAAAGCATTATCTTCAAATATGAAAGATTAATTTGTATCTACTGTAAATATGTATTACCAGCCTTATCTGCATTTATACACACTGTGTGTGTACCTCAGTGACCTTTTATAAACCGGAAAAATGGTTGATTTAATAATTTGTTATGTAAATACAAAGTTGTCTATAAATTGGAAAATTTGATGCCAGATGGCTTCATAATATACAAATGTGTTTTGTAACATCATGCCTTTATGGATTAAGTATAAATACACTGGATTGTCTATGTAGAAGTGTAGCAGTTTACATTTCACCTGCATTT